AGTTGTTTTGATCCCCTCCCCTCAATGGGAAGGGGTCCTGTGTGCAGATTTTGAGGGTCACCATGAGGGAATTCACACCCACACAGAGGCATGGAATCATACCCTTACAGGATGTTACAGTTCAAGGGAACGAACACCAAAGATAGCCTTTCTGTCGGGAGGAGAGAAAAAGGCCCTCCCACAAGCAGGAGAAAACCCACAGAAGAGGAAGCACAAGAGGAAACCACCAACTGCTGGTTTCCAGCAGCACATCACGTCACTCCACCCCACTCCTCCCCCAAGTCTCTCCCTTTCTTTAAGTTTCAAGCTCTGTTTTAGTTCTGTGTTCTTGCACTCCACCATGGTTTTCTGGAACTGTAGGTCTTTTGTTGGACAGAGGGTGATGAGGAGGATAGAGAAGGGATGGTTGGACAGGAGAGAAATTCAGGATATGGAGGCTGGAATTCTGGGTTTATTTTTTCAGCAGGTCATAAAGGTTTAATAGAAATCAAGGTTACTGGAGAGAGAGCTGCTCCTCCTATGTCCTCCCTGCTTATTTATTTAGGTGTCCCCAAGGACTCTACTCCCACTATTCTGTCTGATCTTTCTTTATCCCCATGACAGGACCAGCTAACAACACCCCTACCCCACCCCCTATACACATACTTCAGGATCGGGCCATGATAATCCCACCCCTCTGCCCCATCTCCAAGGCAACCTGTCAGTGAGACGAGGACAAAGGGCACAGGAAGGGGCCCCAATAGGAAACATAAGTGGAAGCACAAAGCTGACCAAGCTACAGGAACAGACCCCTCCCTGCAACAAAGCCCCTTGCCTCGGCTTTATGTTTCCTTCGCAAAAGACTTCGTCATCTCCCTTCCCATCCCTAACTCTACTTTCTTTTTCTTTTCTTCTTCTTCTTTTTTTTTTTTTTTTTTTGAGATGGAGTTTCGCTCTTATTGCCCAGGCTGGAGTGCAATGGCACCATCTCAGCTCACTGCAACCTTCACCTCCCGGGTTCAATTGATTCTCCTGCCTCAGCCTCCCAAGTAGCTGGGATTACAGGTGCCCACCACCCCGCCTGGCAAATTTTTGTATTTTTAGTAGAGACAGGGTTTCACCATGTTGGCCAGTCTGGTCTTGACTCCCTGACCTCAGGTGATCCACCCCCCTTGGCCTCCTAAAGTGTTGGGATTACAGGCGTGAGCCACCTCACCCGGCCCCTAACTCTATTTCCTATGCCCAATCCCAAGTGTAGGCCACAAGGACTGCAAGTCCTAGTGCTGAGCTGGGCCCGGAGACAGTAGACTGCGGGGGGCACAGGACCTACTGAGACACCAGTCTGGGCAGCTCAGGGAGTGCTGGCGTCACCCCTTCCCTAATCCCAGGCTGCATGGCTAACGGTTCCTATCTGCAGTCCCAGCCTTCCACTTCCGAGTTCTTCTCTCAGACCACAGTCCCAGCAACCCAGAATTTGGATTGGAGTCTGGAAGAAATGCAGAATGATTAAACGACCACCTTTCCATTTGAAGTCCCCATCCCTGAATCTTCACGGGTGTGCCCAAGCTGTTAGTGTCAAGTTTTTTATATGAGGGTCAGTCTGAGTGTGAGACCCGCCTTCCCCGGTCCCAGCCCCTCCCAGTTCCCCCAGGGACGGCCACTTCCTGGTCCCCGACGCAACCATGGCTGAAGAACAACCGCAGGTCGAATTGTTCGTGAAGGTAAGAACACTTCTCTCCTCAGCCACCCAAATAGGCATAACCTTGGGTTGGGGTTACTTTTCAGGCTGGCAGTGATGGGGCCAAGATTGGGAACTGCCCATTCTCCCAGAGACTGTTCATGGTACTGTGGCTCAAGGGAGTCACCTTCAATGTTACCACCGTTGACACCAAAAGGTAGGCCTGCTTATGTTCCTTGAAACACCCCTTTTCCAGTCCTGATTCCTGATCCTTTCTCCAGGCGGACCGAGACAGTGCAGAAGCTGTGCCCAGGGGGGCAGCTCCCATTCCTGCTGTATGGCACTGAAGTGCACACAGACACCAACAAGATTGAGGAATTTCTGGAGGCAGTGCTGTGCCCTCCCAGGTATAGGGGCACTCAGAAAGTGGAGAGGTGGACATCTTACCTCATTTTTCCCATTGGCTTTCAGGTACCCCAAGCTGGCAGCTCTGAACCCTGAGTCCAACACAGCTGGGCTGGACATATTTGCCAAATTTTCTGCCTACATCAAGAATTCAAACCCAGCACTCAATGACAGTGAGTCTTGTGGGTCAGAGGCCTGGGTCCTGTGAAGTTCTAATCAGTTCCCTCTCTTGCACAGATCTGGAGAAGGGACTCCTGAAAGCCCTGAAGGTTTTAGACAATTACTTAACATCCCCCCTCCCAGAAGAAGTGGATGAAACCAGTGCTGAAGATGAAGGTGTCTCTCAGAGGAAGTTTTTGGATGGCAACGAGCTCACCCTGGCTGACTGCAACCTGTTGCCAAAGTTACACATAGTACAGGTGTGTGGTTATTGCGGGAGGAGAGGATGACCCATGTTGGTCCCTCTCCTCTCCCCATCCTCAGGTGGTGTGTAAGAAGTACCGGGGATTCACCATCCCCGAGGCCTTCCGGGGAGTGCATCGGTACTTGAGCAATGCCTACGCCCGGGAAGAATTCGCTTCCACCTGTCCAGATGATGAGGAGATCGAGCTCGCCTATGAGCAAGTGGCAAAGGCCCTCAAATAAGCCCCTCCTGGGACTCCCTCAACCCCCTCCATTTTCTCCACAAAGGCCCTGGTGGTTTCCACATTGCTACCCAATGGACACACTCCAAAATGGCCAGTGGGCAGGGAATCCTGGAGCACTTGTTCCGGGATGGTGTGGTGGAAGAGGGGATGAGGGAAAGAAATGGGGGGCCTGGGTCAGATTTTTATTGTGGGGTGGGATGAGTAGGACAACATATTTCAGTAATAAAATACAGAATAAAAATCAAGTGTTTTTACGCAATGGGGATTTAAAGTGTGGGCGACATGGAATGA